GGCGTTTGGTCGCCATGACGTATTGCGGGCAGCTTGCAAGTGCACGTTTCCGGAAGACGTCAGTGGCCCAAGGGTGTTTGGGAGTTGTAGGCCCCGTGGAAGTGTAGGCCCCGTGGAGGTGTCTGGGAAATGCGGTCTCCCAAGCTTTCATAATCTATGGTGATTTCTTCAGACTTTTGTAGACATACACAGTTACTATAGGAGGAGGCGTTCAAGGGATATTTCATTGACTTCTTGCCCTTCTTCAATTACATAACATTTACTAAAAATATCACACTTTATATGTTCCTGATTCCATCCAATGAGTAATTATTCAAAGCTTTAAAGTTAAAAAAAGAAGATTAACAATGAGTCTAATATACTCCAGTAGGGCTGGAGTCTAATCACTGTTAATTTTTATAACATTATATTTTTAAAATTATATATAACATATATAATACATATAATATATAGTATGTTTTATATATAATATATAAATTAATAATATATATTTTATATATTCTTTTCCAGCTCTACTACTGCTAAATCCTTAACCCGCTTGATCTAATTTAATCCTCACAATTGAGAGGTAGGTACTATTTTTTCCCCAGCTTATAATGAGGAAACTGAGTTCTCAGGGAGGTAAAGTTCCCAGGCCGACCCCAAATCCATGGTGCACCTATGTGTCTCCCTACTGTGAGCCAAACCGAAAGTCCGTCTTTAACAGGGTCTCCACGACGCTTCCGGTGCCTCAAGGTCCCAAGGAAACCACCTCTCACACTTCTTTAATATTTCCCAACCCCACTTCTCCCCATCTGCCATCCTTTGGAATAATGAACACAGCCCCCAGAGCCAGGCAGTGATTATTAACCCTATTTTGCAGGAGAACAAACAGGTCCTGGGGCCAGCCGGGGCAGTCTGCGGGCCGGGAAGCCTGGGATTCGAACTCCCCTCCAACATCTGCAGTTGTCCCAGCGCCCCCGCGTGGCGAGGCTGGGTGGGAGAACTACATTTCCCAGCAGGCCTCGCGAGGCCGCGCATGCTCAATGGGCCAGGGCTCTGCGCGGATAGAGGAGCGGGCGCCGGGACCGGGAATCCCCGAGCTGCGCCTTCTGGGGACGCGGCCCGGGCTACGTCGGGGCCGTCCGTGGGGAGCGGGGTCCTGGAGGCTGCGCGGGGCTGAGGCGGCCTCGATTTGGGAAGTGAGTGTCCTCGAGGTGCAGAGCGCAGTCTGCGAAACCTCAGTGCTGACTCTCTCTCTTTCAGCTGCCTGAAGATGCCGGCCTAAGCCTGGAGTCCAGGCATGGACTTCCCCACAATTTCCCGATCCCCTTCGGGGCCTCCAGCCATGGACTTGGAGGGGCCCAGGGACATTCTTGTGCCTTCGGAGGACCTCACCCCTGACAGCCAGTGGGACCCTATGCCAGGAGGCCCCGGCAGCCTCAGTCGGATGGAACTTGATGAGTCAAGCCTTCAGGAGCTGGTGCAGCAGTTTGAAGCTCTGCCAGGCGATCTGGTGGGCCCATCCCCAGGTGGAGCCCCCTGTCCCCTACACATTGCCACAGGCCATGGCCTGGCCTCCCAGGAGATTGCTGATGCCCACGGGCTCCTGTCTGCCGAAGCTGGCCGGGATGACCTGCTGGGCCTCTTGCACTGCGAGGAATGCCCGCCTTCCCAGACTGGTCCTGAAGAGCCTCTAGAGCCTGCCCCCCGACTGTTGCAGCCCCCTGAGGACCCAGATGAGGATTCTGACTCCCCAGAATGGGTGGAGGGGGCCTCTGCTGAGCAGGAGGGCAGCAGGAGCTCAAGCAGTTCCCCGGAACCCTGGCTGGAGACGGTGCCTCTAGTCACACCTGAAGAGCCACCCGCTGGTGCCCAGGTAGTGCCCGCCCCGCCCTCCAGGCATCCTGGCTCAGTCCTGCCCCTCCTCTATCTTCTTCCAGAGCCCCGAGACCCTGGCTTCCTACCCTGCCCCCCAGGAGGGTGAGTGTCCCGCCCACCCTAGCCTCAGGCACTGGGGGCCGACCCTCTTCGCTGTCGCCCTCAGTGCCTGGTCCCTGTGACCATGAAGACCTCCTGGACGGTGTCATATTTGGGGCCAGGTACCTGGGGTCCACCCAGCTGGTGTCGGAACGGAACCCGCCCACCAGCACGCGCATGGCCCAGGCCCGGGAGGCCATGGACCGCGTCAAGGTGAGGGGGCGGCCGGGGCCGGGCGGGCAGGCGGGGCCTCCACCTCCCACGCCGCCACCCACAGGCCCCCGATGGGGAGACCCAGCCCATGACGGAGGTGGACCTGTTCGTCTCCACCAAGAGGATCAAGGTCTTGACAGCGGACTCCCAGGTACGGGGCAGGGACCCGCCCCAGGGATGCGGCCAACCCACCCAGGCTGCCTCTCCCGCCCCAGGAGGCCATGATGGACCACGCCCTGCATACCATCTCCTACACAGCCGACATCGGCTGCGTGCTGGTGCTGATGGCGCGGCGGCGGCTGGCACGGAGGCCGGCACCCCAGGACCACGGCCGCCGCCTCTACAAGATGCTCTGCCACGTATTCTACGCGGAGGACGTGAGCAGCCAGGGCGCGGGGCCACCCTCCTGACACCCCAGGGACGCGCCACTCCTCCCCGCAGGCCCAGCTCATCGCCCAGGCCATTGGCCAGGCCTTCGCCGCCGCCTACAGCCAGTTCCTACGGGAAAGCGGTATTGACCCCAGCCAGGTGGGCGTGCACCCGAGCCCAGGCGCCTGCCACCTCCATAATGGGGACCTGGACCACTTCTCCAACAGTGACAACTGCCGGGAGGTGAGTGAGGTGCTGGGCAGCCCCCACCTGGTTGAGCAGCCTCCGCGCCCCCTGTGTGTCCCAGGTGCACCTCGAGAAGCGGCGAGGGGAGGGCCTGGGCGTGGCCCTGGTGGAGTCGGGCTGGGGCTCCCTGCTGCCCACAGCCGTCATCGCCAACCTGCTGCACGGGGGGCCTGCTGAGCGCTCGGGGGCCCTCAGCATCGGGGACCGCCTGACCGCCATCAACGGGACCAGCCTGGTGGGGCTGCCCCTGGCTGCGTGCCAGGCCGCTGTCCGCGTGAGTTTCCTGGTGTGGCAGGGCCCCCACACGCTGAGTGAGGCCAACGGCCCCCGCCCCACAGGAGACGAAGTCGCAGACGTCGGTGACACTCAGCATCGTCCACTGCCCTCCCGTCACCACCGCCATCATCCACCGGCCCCACGCCCGCGAGCAGCTGGGCTTCTGCGTGGAGGACGGCATCGTGAGGCCCCGGCCCCTGGCCCCGGGGTGGGGGGGTAGGGCGGCCCTGAGCACGGCCCCTGAGCAGCCCCCACCTCTTTCCCGTCCCCCTCTTTTCTCCCCCAGATCTGCAGCCTCCTCCGTGGTGGCATCGCCGAGCGTGGGGGCATCCGCGTCGGCCACCGCATCATTGAGATCAATGGGCAGAGTGTGGTGGCCACGCCACACGCCCGCATCATCGAGCTGCTCACCGAGGCCTATGGCGAGGTGTGCGGGTGGTGGGTGGTGGCCAGGGGCGCGCCCTGAGCCCCGTTCCGCCTCCACTCCCCAGGTGCATATCAAGACGATGCCAGCTGCCACATATCGCCTCCTTACAGGCCAGGAGCAGCCCGTGTACCTGTGACCACCTCATCCCTTGCCTGCCACTGTGCCTTCGCCTCCATGGCCCCGGAGCCCCATCCTGGGCCTGCCCTGGCTGGCCAGGACCCCAGCGGTTCTTGGTCCTGTATGATTTCCTAATATAAAAACAGTAAAAGCTTATGCATTTGGCAAAGTCTCGGATCAGGGTCTACGGGACCGAGGACCTTGTCCTTCCTGGAAGCCACTAGAAGCCGGTGCTGTGAAAATACTCTGTTTATTAAAGACCAGGCGGAGGGAGGTAAGGTTGTGGGTTCTGTATGGGAAACTGA